CCCTGGAGACACGCGCCGCGCAGTCGTCACCCGCCCGGGATCAGGAGGCCGGGGGCGCCCGCCGGTCGGGCCTGGGCGGCCGCCATGAAGCTGACGCGGAAGATGGTTCTGACCCGGGCCAAGGCCTCGGAGCTGCACAGCGTGCGCAAGCTCAACTGCTGGTGAGGCGGGGCCTGGCCGCGGCCGCCCCGGGGTGGGGGGAGGAGCCGGGGCGGGGCGAGGGCGGAGCCGGAGGGAGGAGCCGGGGCGGGGAGAGGGCGGAGCCGGAGGGAGGAGCCGGGGCGGGACGAGGGCGGAGCCGGAGGGAGGAGCCGGGGCGGGGAGAGGGCGGAGCCGGGGCGGGGAGAGGGCGGAGCCGGGGCGGGGAGAGGGCGGAGCCGGAGGGAGGAGCCGGGGCGGGACGAGGGCGGAGCCGGAGGGAGGAGCCGGGGCGGGACGAGGGCGGAGCCGGAGGGAGGAGCCGGGGCGGGACGAGGGCGGAGCCGGAGGGAGGAGCCGGGGCGGGGCGGGGCGGGGGCGGAGTGGAAGGGGGGAGGGGCAGGGGCGAGGGCGGCGAAGGAGCCGCGGGTGAGGGAGGGGAGGAGGCCGGGGGTCGGGGTCGCCTGGGCCCCCCCCCATTTCCCGGCCCGCCTTTGCCCCGGGTGCCCTGTGGGCTGGGTCTGTTGTCTGGGGTTGCCAGCAGTCACTGGGACCAAGTCGAATAGGAGAGAGAACTGAGCTTTCCAGGACTGAGTCAGGAAACACGTTGGTAATCAGTACTGGGGGCGGCCGTTCCCAGGGTACTCCTAGCAGGTGACAGGAAGGGACGTGGGTGCGGTGGGACCCAGGCAGGCTGAAAGGCAGGTAATGCTGAGTCTCACTGAGCCAAGGAAGACCAGGAGCTTCCAGAAGAGGGAGCCTGGAGTTGAGGCCTGCAAGATCTCCAGGGTTCCCTGGGGACTCAGCAGAGTGACCGCGCCGTGTCAACTGGCCTCACCGTGCAGGCGGGTGTGGGGGTCAGCGAGAGCAGACGCTTCCTCCCAGGGGTGTCCGCAGACTGCCCAGAGTGAGCTCTTCCCTGTTAATTAAAAAGCTTTTAAAATTAAAGTATGTATCTTTTCTCTCCCCAGGGGCAGCCGCCTCACAGATGTAAGTATTGCCTCACAGATGTAAGTATTGCACATGCTTGCTAGTCATGTTCTTTTCCTCCTAGATCTCCATTTGCCAGGAGATGCCCAGCCTGGAGGTGATCACGCTCAGGTACCTCGCTCCTGCTGTCATGCTCAGCCTGGGGCCTGGAAGCCGGGGCAGAGCCTCACGTCCCTCCAGTGGGACCCAGCACTGTGACATAACCTGGAAACCTCCAACACAGACTGAGGGCGGCTTCCAGAAGGGGAGGGGCCGGGACAGCGAGAGCTGGGCCTACCCTGTGGCCCCCATGTTCAGCCCTCCTTCCTCAGAGCCTCACCTGGGCCTCCTGATGGCTCCTGTCCCCTGCCTGCCCTGCTGTACGCCTGCCCACCCTTGGCCTGTGTGCTCCGATAAGCCATTGCTGTGTTCACTGGGCCAGTCGGTGGTGGAGCCCTCCTAAGGATTCACGGTGGCCCGCCCTGGCCGCCCCCACGGTGGCCACATCTGCCCTGGGACCCCCAGAGTCCTGGCCTCTTCTGCCCCCCAGTGCCACCACTGCCTACCAGTTTCTCTGCACCCCATGACCTGTGCCCGTCTTCTGGGGTCACTGCCCTCCCAGCAGACTAAGGGAAGCTTGAATGAACAAATGTTACTGGACTTTCAGGCAGTTGGGGTGTATTTGGGGGCTCTGGGGAAGAGAAGAGCTCCCTTTATCCCTGAATTCCCTCCTGCCTACTGTGGGACCCACGGAGGGAGCAGACGCTCATGGCTCACCACTGCCCACCAGACGCTGGATGGGCGCCTTCTGTGGGTTTCCGCATTTAAAAGCTCACAAGGGTTTAAACCCTGTGGGGAAGGCCCACCCCTCTGGCAGCTCAGAAGTCTCTAGGGCTTGCCCTCTGAGAGTGGGTATTGCAGGCCCCTGGTCCCTGACTGTGACCTACCTTCTTGATCTCACAGGCAGCCACGGGGTAGGCCAGCCCCTGCCCATCCTCCGTAATGCCCTCTGAGGTTGGCATTGCCATGTTGATGCCCGTGCCCAGCCTGCTGCCCGCCATGGGCTGAGGCCAGTCCATCTGGTGTTCAGGCATCCCCAGCGCGGGCACCAGCCTGTCCTGCCCGAGCCTTGCTGAATGAATGAAATGGGCTTGGAGGCATGCTCATGGGTCAAATCTCAGCCCTCCCATCTATTGGCTGGCTAACCTTGGGCGAGGCATGGCCCTCTCTGTGCCTCAGTTTCCTTTCTGTAACATGGAGGTATTACAAGTGCCCACCCCACAGGGAGATGAGGAGGAGATGGAGCCCGAGTCCAGAGGTTGAGCAGGGGTGCGCGTGCCCGCCCAGAGGTTGAGCGGGGGGGGGGGGGGGGTGCGCGTGCCCGCCCAGAGGTTGAGGGGGGGTGCGCGTGCCTGCCGCGGGGCTCGTTTCACTAGTCAGGCGACACAGTGAGGCTGGGATTTCAGGCCTGCCTCCGAAAGGCTTACCTGACAGGGAAACGTGGAGCTTGTGGTTCCCACGGTGGCAGGAAGCTTGGGGCGGGGCTGTGGATCCAGCCCTATCCCTGCCGCTCACTGAGTCACCCAGGGGCCACAGGGCCTCCGAGCATCAGGCCGCTCGTGTGTGGGGCCATTTCTGTCACATCTCGGGAGGGACAGGACCCCAGGGGTGTTGACCGAGCTCAGGTGCGTGGTGCCTGCACGCCTGACTGCACTGGAGCGGAGCAGGAAGCCTCGAGGCCGCGGACGCGGTCGGTACATCACGCTGCTGCCTGTGCCTGAGGCAGACCCCATCCTGGAAAGAGTCCCACAGCCGGAGTTTTGCTCTTGGTAAAATGGGGCGGCCTCATAGCTAGGAGCTGCATGAGACCTGGGAAACCCCGAGTGAAGGGATGGCATGGGGAGGGGGGCTCAGGACGGCAGGCTGCCCATGGGGGCCTGGTGACCGCCCTTCTGAGGCGCCTGCCGGACGCGAGTGCAGCCCTCCAGGCAGGGGGCCCTGGCTCCGCGCCTTTGAGGGCCTGCGGGAGCGGCTCCGCGTGTTCGCTTGTGGAGGGGACGGACCCCACGCTGCAGGGTAAAGCCTGCAGGTCCCCGCTCCAGGCCTGCTGTTTCTCTTCTCTGACGCGTCCACGTTCTGTAGAATGGAAATGAGGCCCATCCCCAGTGTTGCCGCCCTCAAGTGGGGGTTTGGAAGGTCCGTGCTCACTCCCATGTCACGTGGAGCTGGCTCCTAGTTTTTGCCATGAGTTTTTCTGGCCGCTCCCTGCTTTGGGGCAACATGATATGTCCCCTGAGAGGCCTTAATTTTCCTCACCTGTGAAGGAGGGCCACATCCCCCACCTCCCGCACTCTAGCGCCCTGAGGAGCTGATGTGGAGCGTCGGGCCAAGGGGCTGTTGCTGGTGGGGTCCACCCCAGTCCGCCTTTGAGTTCAGGGCCTGGCCTTCCTACAGCTCTCTCCTCGGCCCAGGTCCTGCTGCACGTGACTTGTGACATCCGATTTAGGCTTCTCAGGAGAGGGCAGGGACACAGGTCCCATGAGTGCCTTTTACTGGGGGTGGGGATTGAGAGGTGGCCCTGGGGGCCCTGGCCACGTCCCTCGCTGACTGTGCTGGTCTCCGTGCAGTGTCAACAGCATCTCCACCCTGGAGCCTGTGAGCCGGTGCCAGCGCCTGAGTGAGCTGTACCTGCGGAGGAACCGCATCCCCAGCCTGGCTGAGCTCTTCTACCTGAAGGGGCTGCCGCGTCTGCGGGTGCTGTGGCTGGCCGAGAACCCGTGCTGCGGCACCAGCCCCCACCGCTACCGCATGACCGTGCTGCGCACCCTGCCGCGCCTACAGAAGCTGGACAACCAGGGTAGGTGGCCGCAGCGGAGTCACCGGCCCTCCACTCATGCTGTCTTCTGTCTTTCATCCCAAAGCTGTGACGGAGGAGGAGCTGTCCCGTGCACTGAGTGAGGGAGAGGAGATCACTGCGGCCCCAGAGAGAGAGGGCACAGGCCACGGCGGCCCCAAGCTATGCTGCACACTGAGCTCCCTCAGCTCCGCTGCTGAGACTGGCCGGGACCCGCTGGACAGCGAGGAGGAGGCAACGTGAGGCTGGAGGGCAGCGGGGACTCCGCAGCCTGACCCTCACACGCCTTTGTCTCCCTCTCAGCAGCGGCGCCCAGGATGAACGTGGCCTGAAGCCGCCTTCCCGGGGCCAGTTTCCTTCCCTCTCAGCCAGGGATGCCTCGAGCAGCCACAGGGGCAGGGTGAGTGGCGGGCCGCTAGGGGCCGCGGCTGCCTCTGCCCACTGCACCCACTGCACAGAAACCGTGGGGAGGGAGCATGGAGCCTCACAGGGCCCCGTGGGGAGGGAGCATGGAGCCTCACAGGGCCTTGAAGAGCTGTGCCCCAGGGGGAGCTGCGTGTGCGGGTCTGTGAATGCGCACACACGTGTAACACGTGCCCCGCACGGAGCCGTCCTGGCCCCTCAGCCTCTCCTGCTGTCCTGGTCTGTGGAATGTGGGCCCGGGCCCTGCTGGGCTGAGGGCAACAGGAGTCACGTGGAAGAGGTGCCACACACGCGTCCACAGGCGGGGCTCCTCTGCTCAGATTCTCCGAGTGTGCCGGTCAGTCACTTGGACGGCCCACACCCCCGGGAGGTGGGCTTAGTCCGCACCCCTCTGCCCTCAGAACGTCCTGACTGCCATCCTGCTGCTGCTGCGGGAGCTGGATGCAGAGGGGCTGGAGGCCGTGCAGCAGACTGTGGGCAGCCGGCTGCAGGCCCTGCGTGGGGAAGAGGTGCAGGAGCACGCCGAGTGACCGCAGGACCTGAACGCCGCTCCAGCCTCCACGGGGACCCCAGCGTCTTCCCCAGCCCCCGGGAGCTGGAGGGTGGCTGCCATGGCCGCAGCCCCGGCCCCACACAAAAGCCTCCCCGGTTTGCCACATCGGCCGAGGGCAGGAGTGGGTGTTAGGTACTGGCTAACCGGGGCGGTGGAGATGCCTGTCTACACCAGTCCTGTCCCCAGGACTCCCCTTCTGTGGTCTGGAGGTTCTAGGCTGGCCTGGGCTCTTAAAGGGAGGATTTTGCAGGCTGTCCTCCCTAATAAAAGATTTTCCCAAGGTTGATCTGGAGGTGACGTTTCCCAAGGCATGGTTGTGACAGTCTTCCTGAAAGCAAGGGCCGTTTCTCCACAGAATGAGGAGGTCTTCACGGATGGCTTTGCCGATTCCAGCCCTTGGTCCTTGGATAGATTTCTGTTGGGCAAGGGAGACTTCGAGAATGCTGGCACCCATAGCGACATCTGCCCTGAGCTGCTCAGCAGGCAGGCAGCAGCCTCCCGCACCCATGGGAGAGAGTTTTGTTTTCTTGGCCGGGCTGGGCAGGTGCGCCTTCCTTTCTCTCTCCTGTGAAGAACTGCAGGAGGGCCCTCAGCTGTGAGGTTGTGGATGAACAGGCCTGTTCGCCCTGGGGTCCGGGCCTGGCACAGGAAGCAGCTAGACTAGGGGAGTCCTTGGAGCATCTGAGAGGGGTTTTCTTTCCTCTGGGAAGAGTCGCAAGTCTTATGAGGATGCCACAATCTGGGCAGTGACCCGTGGCCCTGGGGACCTTCCTAGTGCCCCCCAAAACCAAGGAAGCATTCACGTGAGATGGGGAGTCAGCCTTCCAGCTGGTGTGTAGGAAAGCCAGGTCCCTGGGCCCTTGTCCCATGTGGGGTTGAGATCCAGATCTCCATGAGATATTCCCATCCTCCGCCGAGCGGTGATGCGTGACCGTGTGTGCAGGCCGCTGTTCTCCCAAGCTCGGGGCCATGCCGTGCCACCGTCACCAGAGCCAGCTGCAGCACTGGGGCAGCCACTGTCGCCGGACTTGGGGAAGCCCAGGGTGAAGACAGTCACTCATCCGTGCAAGCTCTCCAGAAGGGATGCAAGCTCTCCAGAAGGGGTGTGATCTCTGAGCAGTGGGGAGTGGAGTCACCACTCGGGACATAGAGGGTGGACAGTTCAGGCCTGTGTCTGCCTCCTTGGGACTGTGGAGTGGGTGCCCTCAGTAAAGCGCTTTGTTGGAATGGTTGAGGTCGTTTTAAATTGAGTCCCTTCCACTT